CTGGGATTACAGGTGCACGCCACCACGCTCAGCTAATTTTTGTATTTTTAGTAGAGACAGGGTTTCACCATGTTGGCCAGGCTGGTCTCGAACTCCTGAGCTCGTGATCCGCCCACCTTGGCCTTCCAAAGTGCTGGGATTACAGGCGCGAGCCACTGCGCCCGGACCTTTTTTTTTCTTTTCTTTTTTAATGGGCAAACCAATGCACAGAGAGGGTAATTGTTGTCTTGAAGCAATTGGGTTCTCAGGTGAGTGTAAACTCACTGCACTAATGTGCTAGACAAGGTGCCGGAGGCCTGGAGAGCTCAGAGAAGCCACGATTGAAAAGCAGGCTGCTGACTCTTATTTATTTATTTATTTATTTTTATTTGTTTAATTTTTTTTTTTGAGATGGAGTCTTGCTCGGTTGCCCAGGCTGGAGTGCAGTGGTGCAATCTTGGCTCACCACAACCTCCACCTCCCAGGTTCAAGTGATTCTCCTGCCTCAGCCTCCCAAGTAGCTGGGATTATAGACATGCACCACCATGCCCGGCTAATTTTTGTATTTATTTATTTTTTTTGTGTGGAGATGGAGTGTCGCTTTGTTGCCCAGGCTGGAGTGCAGTGGCCTGATCTCGGCTCACTGCAACCTCTGCCTCCTGGGCTCAAGCAATTCTCCTGCCTCAGCCTCCCGAGTAGCAAGGACTACAGGCACATGCCACCATGCCCGGCTAATAATTTTCGTATTTTTAATAGAGACGGGGTTTCTCCATGTTGGCCAGGCTGGTGTCAAAACTCTTGACCTCAGGTGATCCACCTGCTTTGGTCTCCCAAAGTGCTGGGATTACAGGCGTGAGCGACCCTGCCTGGCCACATGCTGACTCTCAGGCCAGTGCTCTGTCCACGTTTGCACCTGCTCTCACCCAAACCTTCTCATTGTCTTCAGACAGAGCCACAGCCGAACAGATTCAGAGAAACGAAAACCTCACTCACTTTTAGCGTACACCCAGATGGAAAACGGTATAAAGTATATTTAATGTATATTTGTTGAATGTGTTAGGTTTTTAAAGTTCTTTACCTTTTAACAGGATGATCCACATTCATTTCCCTTTAGGTCCTTTTTGCAAATGTTTTGTGGCCATCCTCTGGATTCTCACATTGTTTTTGTGCTTTGGAACTCAAAGGGGTAATTCAGCTAGGTCTAACCAGTGCTGAATAAAGATGGATTACTTTTTTTTTTTTTGAAACAGAGTCTCACTCTGTCACCCAGGCTGGAGTGCAATGGCATGATCTCGTCTCACTGCAACCTCCACCTCCTGAGTTCGAGTGATTGTCATGGCTAAGCCTCCTGAGTAGCTGGGACTACAGGCATGCGCCACTACGCCTGGCTGATTTTTTTGTTGTTGTATTTTTAGTAGAGACGGGGTTTCACCATGTTGGCCAGGCTGGTCTTGAACTCCTGACCTCAGATGATCTGCTTGCTTCAGCCTCCCATCGTGTTGAGATTACAGGCCTGAGCCATCGTGCCAGGCCACTTTTTTTTGAGACAGTAGCCACTTTTTTTTGAGACAGTATCTTGTTTTGTTGCCTGGGCTGGAGTGCAGTGGCATGATAGCAGCTCACTGCAGTCTCAACCTCTGGGGCTCAATCCATTGATCCTCCCACCTCAGCCTTCCAAGTAGCTGGGACAACAGGCACGTGCCACCACGCCCAGCTGATTTTTAAAATTTTTAGTAGAAACTAGGTCTCACTGTGTTGCCCAGGCTGGTCTTGAATGCCTGAGCTCAAGCATTCCTCCTGTTTCGGCCTCCTGGAGTGCTAGGATTACAAGAATAAGCCAATGTGCCCAGCCTTTTTTTTTTTTTTTTTAAGAGACAGGGTCTTGCTCTGTCGCCCAGGCTGGAGTGCAGTGGCATGATCTCGGCTCACTGCAACCTCCAGCCCCTGGGTTCAAGCTATTCTTCTGCCTCAGCCTCACGAGTAGCTGGGATTACAGGCGCCCACCACCACGTCTGGCTAATTTTTTTTTTTTAAGTAGAGACAGGGTTTCACCATGTTGGCCAGGTTGGTCTCGAACTCCTGACCTCAAGTGATCCACCCGCCTCGGCCTCCTAAAGTGCTGGGATTACAGGCGTGAGCCACCTTGCCTGGCCTCCCTTAGTATTTGATGATACAGAAAAAATTTCGGTTAAAATGGAATGCCTTGTGTAATTCAAGGGGAAATCTAAAGTGCATCAGAATTTGCCCTGAAAGAGTGAGATGTGTGTGAGTCTCAAATTCTGCCTACTCTCCTCCCCTTACAGAGGGTTGGGTTGTATTTGCAGCCCTTATTTGAGCGCTAAAAAGGTTATCACGCCCATGTGCTCACTTCAGCAGCACATATACCAAAAGGTTATTGTGCTTGTTATATGTTGGACAGTGTTCTTTCAGATCACAAATCTTGTTTTTATCACTGTTAAATTGAGGGTGTTTTTCAGGTAGAAGCAAAAATACTTGCTGAAATGTGATTTATATGTGGAACCCACCTTCAAACCAACTTGCTGAAGTTATGACTGCCTATAATCCATTAGGTGTGAGAGGAAAAAACTAACATGCCAAATGCTATCTGTTAGTGTGACTTTTTTTTTTTTATAGGATGTATCAGGACAAACTGGCTTCTCTCAAGAGGCAGTTGCAACAACTGCAAGAAGGTTGGTGTGTGATTGAATCCTGCATTTCTAAAAATAATTTTATTTTTCAAATGTTCAAAATCAGGTACATTACAGGAATATCAGAAGAGAATGAAAAAACTAGATCAGCAGTACAAAGAGAGGATACGGAATGCAGGTAAGGCTCCTTTAAATGGCAATGAATCATCTGCAAATCTAATTGCACTTTTTATCTCTTGCAGAACTCTTCCTCCAGCTGGAAGTAAGTACCACGGATCTTCTGGGTTTGCAGGCGTACTCCCAGCCCGTGTTTCTCTTTTGCTCAGACTGAACAAGTGGAACGAAATTACATTAAAGAAAAGAAGGCAGCAGTGAAAGAATTTGAAGACAAGAAGGTTGAGCTGAAAGAGAACCTGATTGCTGAGCTAGAAGAAAAGAAGAAAATGATTGAAAATGAAAAGCTGACAATGGAACTGACTGGAGGTAGGAAAGCCCTATGGGGTGGGATCTTGGGGGGATAGATTTACCCATTCCATTCTTGCCACAGATTCTATGGAGGTGAAACCTATCATGACCAGAAAGTTGCGGAGGCGACCAAATGATCCCGTCCCCATCCCAGACAAGAGGAGGAAACCTGCTCCAGATATCCATTTACATCAAGCCTTAACCGCCTTTCTTTTCACATACAGTCCTTTAACTCTCAACACCCCAGCTAAACTATTTGTTAACAGATGAACAGATCATGGAGGATCTGAGAACATTAAATAAGGTACGGTTTGACTTTTTTGATTTATTTGAAAATCTAAGATTTTTTGTTGTTGTTCTTCCTACAGCTTAAGTCACCCAAGAGACCAGGTGAGTGCATGATGTGTTGGCATTTGTGCAACTTCTTAGTCACGTAAGTATTGGTTTCCTCCAGCATCTCCATCCTCTCCTGAGCACTTGCCTGCAACACCCGCGGAATCTCCAGCCCAGAGGTTCGAAGCTCGGATAGAAGATGGCAAACTGTACTATGACAAAAGATGGTATGTTATGGGAAAACCTGGACTAGTAAGAGCTTTTTAAAAATGTGTGCCTTGTTTTTGTCAGGTACCACAAGAGCCAGGCCATCTATCTGGAGTCAAAGGACAACCAGAAACTGAGCTGCGTGATCAGTTCTGTAGGAGCCAATGAGGTGGGAACCACACTCCCTCACCTTTAGGGAAGTTTCATCTTGTTCCCTTTCCTCTCCCCTGCAGATCTGGGTGAGGAAGACAAGTGACAGCACCAAGATGAGGATCTACCTGGGCCAGCTTCAGCGCGGGCTCTTCGTGATCCGCCGGCGCTCAGCTGCTTGACTTTCTACAGTGCTCTTCTCTTGACCCTTTTTCTGGAGTGGGTTTTATTTTTGTTTTGTTTCGTTTTCTCCTTAATAGAAAAATGTTAACTTACTGGGAATAGCTACTCAGCCTTGGAAATGGAGAGCACTGCAGTGAATTCTTTAGGGCACTTTTGTGGCCGGATGCTTCCAACTTTGTCAGTCTTTTCTGCCTCAACTTCTTCCAGACATCAGTCACCATGAGACTGTTTTACTTTCAGGCGTATTGGGGGGTTTGATTTACTTTCCTTTTATTTCTTTATTTTTTGCTTATACTTGTTTTTGAAAACCTCCTCTGAGTTTGAAGGGACAGCTATTTTTATTGATTATCTTTAAGTCTCTCTACCATGGAGAAGAGCAGGAAGGGATACACTCTCCAGTGCATTTTCATGTTTTGAATCTGATTAGTGGATCACGTAGCTACTTTCCCTGTCGCGTCCAATTCACTATTTGCCCAGAAGCTTGGGGCAGAGGTCCTAGCAGGAGATGATGAATTCTCGTGGCTCTCGGCCTTCTCAGAGAAATAAATGCTTTGTGTAACATCTGTGCACACCATCCATTCCGCTCGCTGAGCGATGGAAAAGCTTGCCTGGAAGACTATGTGCACTGAAGTAAATGGGGTTGGGGGAGGGGACATTTCATATTTATAATGTGCTGAAGGTACCATATTTTAAATGTTATTTAATGCAGGTGATTTATTCAAACATTTGTTCTAGCTTAAGCTGGAATAAGCAGTGGTCATTTCAGAAGTTTTCATTTGTAATTCCTTCCTCTCCCTTGTTCCCAAGTAGGTAGTAGTAAGTATGTGCCACAGGCTGATTATCTGGGTAATCTTTTACGGGTGGGAGGTGAGATTGATAGTGCAATAATCAGTGATCTATAGACCCTCATGCACGATTCAAGTTTCACTCTTGTGGCTGATGCCATTATTGCACATTGGCCATTCCAAACCTGTGGAGAACTTTGTTGTCAGGCCCTGAGCGCTCACAGCTTCATTTGGCCCAGGTTGAAGACAAGGAAAGCTCTGCTGTGGCTGCCTCTGGACTGACACCCTCCCTAATGAGTCCTGATGAAACAGCCTTTCCTACATCCTTCCCTCACTCCCATGATTGGAGAAATGATTCATTGGGTGATGAGTGTTGGGGTTTTCTATACTCATGTTGCCATCTTGAGATGTTCAAAAAATTTGGGGTTAGAGCAACTGTTAGCGTCTCTATGAGCAATCAGTAGAACTTACACATCCTAGGAAATCTTTCTTTGTAAGTAATTCTTTTGGTCTCAAGTGATTCTCTTCATGTTGTCTCTTGATGTACATACCCCCAAGCAAGTTGGGGGGACTGTGATGACAATTAAATCACCTTCTCTGAAGTTCTGGCTCTGCAGAGACCAAACCTTACTGACTTGTACAGACTTGTACAAGTAAAGACTTATACAGATAGATTTTTGTTTTAACTTACAATCCGTTTTTTCCTCTTTTTTTTTTTTTTTTCTGGTGTTGGAGTCTTATTTAGAAAACAGGATAAATGACGCTGTTATCAAAAGTTGCCTGGGGTTCTGTATTTCTTCTCTGCCCTCCAATCCCCGACTGCTATGATGTTTACTACAGTGAACCCAGCCCATGGTAAACACAGGCTTCACCTGTTCTTGTTTGTTAGCCTTGACTGTGAGGCAGGACTTCCCTCGCTTGAACTGTTACACATACGATGTGTGTGTCACATCACATATTGTGCAGCTGTTGGTTTTCATGTAGTGCCCTGCGATGGAAATTAGATATATTTCATGTATTTTTCCATTGAAGGTGGAGTTTTTCAATGATCATGTGTTTTGTCCTCCTAAACAGTATACCAAAGTTTGTTTTTATAGTTGAGGATTGTATTGATAACCACTGGGGTTCCGCATTGAAGCAGGAACAAATTGCCTCTTTTTCTGGCCTTCTCTGTGGGACCTCTGCTTTTGTGAAGCAACTATTTATTTGAAGACCAGGGTATGGGCACTTTTGCCTTCTCTCCTCTCTGACTTTTGAGGGTATTGAGGGCGCCCTTAGTCATAGTCTCGACTCCGCCATTGCCTTCTCCTCGGCGTCCTCACAACTCTTAATTGGGCCTAGTGAAAATGGGGGCAGGTGAGAAGTCCATTTTGAGAATCAGCATAGTAAATTACATTTCTAATCCCAGAGGACTTAATATTTTCTTTTGTCACCCCAGAGGTGAAAAATCAGCAGTTGAAGCCTGACAGGCCTCAGTGGTGACCAGGAACAGAAGCAGCCTTCCTGTTAGTAGATGGGGGTACTTCTGTGGTGGGCAGAAGCCTTACTAAAGGGGAAGACAGACTTTGAAGTTTCTAGACGAGAAGGAGGCTAGCTTCTAGCCTGGGTGGCCATTATTCCAAAAGGTCATTGTTTCTCACTAGACCCCAGGGCACCAGATGAATTTCCAAGTTTAAACTCTTTCCTGCAGGTGATTACTTTGAAAAAGGTTGGTCCAGACCATTTTGATCAAGAACCTGTATATGTGTTGTGTTAGAGGCATCTGCCTCAAGTCTATGTACAGTGTTTGCTGCGGGTGTGTTCCAATATTCATTTTACCTCTGCTTGGGGGTTTTGTGTGTTCCCCTCCCCCCATGCCCTGCCTACCCCCTTTTCCCTGAACCACGTCCTTTTGAATAATTTCCAGATGGATTTCTGTAGCCATACCAAAGCCAGGGTGTTTTCATTCATGCGGATACTAGTATTTATAGATGTCTGACTACCTAACTTAATTTTTGTTTTTGAACTTCTAATTGGGGCCAGTGTAAGGTCGATCCCAGAGGCTGATCTGCAAATCAAGCTACATGTATTTGTGTATAAGACCCTGTGTTCAGGACTGGGTGACTTTTCTAAGAAATATGGGGTTTAGAATGGGGTTGACTGTATTTTTTAACCTAATTCTGGAGAGAAGATTGTATTTTTTACAGTTTTTTGGGTTTGGCTTCCTTCTCACATTTCTTTAGCTTTGAATTTTTACTAAATAAATTTCCTCCTGATTAATTTTTTTTTTCTCATCTGGGAATTTGAAATCTCGGTGCTTACTGTTACACCAATTTGTCCAAAGAGTTGAAATCACTTTAATGCCAGAACATGGTAAATTTGCAGCCATTTCAAGCAGGTGATGGTCTTTTTTTATAACATCGTTAACGGGTACCATTAAATATTCTGAGAGGTGAATGTAAAATATAAAAGGTATAGGTTTTTTTTTTTTTTTAAAGAAAACAATAAACTTTCAAAGAGAAAACCAGCATGAAGTCTGTATTGTATCCATTGACTTGATAAGTGATAGAAATTTATTTTAGGTTTTTGATCCATTGCTTATGGGGAAAGGAAGTTAGGGCAGAGGAAGGGATATTCTAGACATTTAATTCTTAGTGAAGACTAAGATACAGAATGATGTCAGGCTAATACTCAGTTTTGTAAAGAGCAATCTGGGGTGTTGACCCTTAAATGTTTGTGCACTCTTCTTGTTGCAGATAAAAGTCATTAAAAATCAAGTGAATAGAATGGATCTTGGGTGGAAAAACAATCTTGAAATAAACTTGTGATTGAGGATATTGTTCATTTGGTGCATGATTAAGGAGGAT